GGCACTAATGCCTGTGCCTGGGTCCTGGCAACACTCTGGACTCCACACTCTCCTGGGTTTCACCTTTGTAGCAGGATCCCTGCAGACCAGGCCCATGACAAACACCGTCTCCAGCGGGCAGAGCAAAGGAAGGGCACAGCGCCAGGCAGTGGTGCAGCTGCCTGTCAGGATGAGGCCTACTTCTAGTGAAACTGGGCAGACAAAAGGCAGTGAGAAATGTGATCTCGGGGTGGTGGAGGCTCTAGGGAAAGGAAAAGGCAGGAGTGAACTTCCACACAGCAGCAATGGCAGAACCAAAGGTGGCTTTGACCTCCACGAGGGCTCAGATCCAGGCCAACAGCTTGTCCAGGACAGGGTGCCGGGTGTATCACTGGTCCAGGAGCACTATGCTGGCAGAATCCCTTTGGTGCCTGATGGCCCTGCCTTCGTGGGAACAGAGGCTAAGGCTTTGAGTTACAGCTGCCTCCCCAACAGTGCATCCCCTTCTCCCTCCTCAGCCTCAGGTAGGAGACAGGGCAGGCAACCCCCTTTCCTCTTCTCCCCTTCTCCAGCCCCTGTCTGTCCACCCAGCTGGAGGCAGCCAGGCTTGCCTATGGACTGGTTGACAGCCTTCATGCAGAGGTTCTCCACCAGAGCCTTTCTTGGGGGCCCCTGGCCTGGGCTCTGAGCTGGGAGTGAAGGGGATGACCCATGCGGACTGTTTGCTGCTTGTAGCTTTCCCTGGGAAAGACTCTGCCAGGCCTTGGAGCCAGACCAGGAGGCTTTATAAGGCCACCGCAAGCAGCAGGGCTCCAGATGACATCACAGGGAAGATCAAGAGGGTGTGGAGGGGCATCGAAGCCTCTCCAGGAGACAGGAGACGCTGGTCCAGTAGAGCCCTAGGGGCGACGCCACTCCCACTCACTGTCTACTCTCCTCTCACCTCTGCAACACTGGGGACACTCACAAGAGTGTGATCCAAGTCGGCCGTCGTCTTCTGCAGCTCTGGAGACCTGATGCTAGGGAAGGGCATGCCTGGCATCACCACACACCTGGGGGGAGACAGGAGCCTGGGGCCGGTGGGCCCACACATCACCAGCTGCTCCGTTCTACCATTTCTTCAGCCCTCTTGGCTGTGCCTGCAGCTCTGCCCCTCCCCTCTCTGCACCTACCACCCAGAGAGGGCTTGTTGAGCTCAGAGATCCCACCTAGGCCAATCCACTGGGTTCTGCGGCAGCGATGGCCTGCCTGATCTTCCACCTGCTCTCCCAGGGCCAAAGCCAGACCTGCTGAGCCCCTCCCTCCAGCCGGCTGGTCTGAGCAGTCACAGCCCGGCTTTGGGCTCCGATGGCAGCAGACGGCAGGTAGGGGTCCAGCTGCTGGAGCGAGGGCCGGCCACCTATCACAGCCAAGGAGATGAGCACAAGCACTACTTACTGGCCTAGGTTGTCAGAGAAGTTGATGCTCTCACTCATCTTTCCTCCAATCTTTCCCCTATGCCTGGTTGTGGTATTAAGTTACATGCAGACAACAGGGGCTCTCCAAGTTGGAGAACCAGGAAAGCTGGTAGCATGGCTCACTCCAGATACAAAGGACTCAGAATCAGGGAGTCTTCCAGAAACGCCCTCATAGATATGCCCAGAAATCGTGTTTGACCAGCTGTGTGTGTCTCTCAATCCAGTCAAGTAGACGTCTACAATTAACCATCAGAATATTTATGCCTGATTCATGGCTGAAATCGTGTTTGACCAGCTATGTGTGTCTCTCAATCCAGTCAAGTAGACGTCTACAATTAACCATCAGAATATTTATGCCTGATTCATGGCTGAAATCGTGTTTGACCAGCTATGTGTGTCTTTCAATCCAGTCAAGTAGATGTCTACAATTAACCATCAGAATATTTATGCCTGATTCATGGCTGAAATCGTGTTTGACCAGCTATGTGTGTCTTTCAATCCAGTCAAGTAGATGTCTACAATTAACCATCAGAATATTTATGCCTGATTCATGGCTGAAATCGTGTTTGACCAGCTATGTGTGTCTCTCAATCCAATCAAGTAGATGCCTAAAGTTAACCGTCAGAATATTTATGCCTGATTCATGGCTGAAATCGTGTTTGACCAGCTATGTGTGTCTCTCAATCCAGTCAAGTAGATGTCTAAAGTTAACCATCAGAATATTTATGCCTGATTCATGGCTGAAATCGTGTTTGACCAGCTATGTGTGTCTCTCAATCCAATCAAGTAGATGCCTAAAGTTAACCGTCAGAATATTTATGCCTGATTCATGGCTGAAATCGTGTTTGACCAGCTATGTGTGTCTCTCAATCCAGTCAAGTAGATGTCTAAAATTAACCGTCAGAATATTTATGCCTGATTCATGGCTGAAATTGTGTTTGACCAGCTATGTGTGTCTCTCAATCCACTCAAGTAGATGTCTAAAATTAACCATCAGAATATTTATGCCTGATTCATGGCTGAAATCGTGTTTGACCAGCTATGTGTGTCTCTCAATCCGATCAAGTAGATGTCTAAAATTAACCGTCAAAATATTTATGCCTGATTCATGGCTGAAATTGTGTTTGACCAGCTATGTGTGTCTCTTAATCCACTCAAGTAGATGTCTAAAATTAACCATCAGAATATTTATGGCTGATTCATGGCTGAAATCATGTTTGACCAGCTATGTGTGTCTCTTAATCCAGTCAAGTAGATGTCTAAAATTAACCATCAGAATATTTATGCCTGATTCATGGCTGAAATCGTGTTTGACCACTATGTGTGTCTCTCAATCCGATCAAGTAGATGTCTGAAATTAACCATCAGAATATTTATGCCTGATTCA